CAAGTTTCCAGGCAAGCCCAACTGCGCAAATGCCGCTTTTTAGCTCCAGCGGCAGGCCTGGCCCGTGGGAGTTTTGCCCCAGGGGTCTCCGGGCCTTCAAAGAAAAGTCCCACGAGGTGGGGGGCGCCGCCTGGGCCGCCGGCCAGGGGGACCCGTCGCCCCAGGGCACAAAGAAAGAGCGCGCCTACAGGGTGTCCCCTGACCCCGGCGACTCGGGGCCAGGGAGGCTCGGCGCGCCCCAGCGGCCGCTCTTCCCCTCCCGAACCCGCCCGGCCCACTCGCTCCTGCACCGCGGCCGCCTCGGCTCGGCTTTTCTCTTGCAGTGAGCTGAGTGCGCTCAGCCGAGGAGGGGCCGCGCCGCGCCGCGCCGGCCGCGGGGCCCAGCCCTTCCCGCCGCGCCCGGGGCCGCCCTTCCCGCTGGAGCCGGCTGATCGATGGCCCTGGCAGCCCGCGCCCCCCGCCTCGGCTCGCCCGCGAGCCCGGCTGTGTGTTTTGGAAGCAGCGCAGCGGGCCGCAGCCGTGTGACGCCCGGAGCGGGCAGCGCCGCCCTTCCTTCCCCCCGGGCTCGGGCGGCGGCGCGGCGGCTGGGCCGGGCGGGAGGGCTGGCGGGGCGCGGACTCCGGGGAGGAGGGCGCGGGGAGGGGACGCGGGCGGGGACGCGGGCGGGGGGCGGAGGCCGCGCCGCGCACGCCCAGCCCCACGGCCGCGCCGCGCCTCGTGGGACAGGTTGGGCCGGCGGGGCGGCGCCCGGCTCCGGGGAATAATGAGTGTCTGTCAGGCCGTCCCCGGGTGACTGGGCGGGGCGGGGCGGAGGCGGCGCGGGAGGCGGGGGTGGCGGGGGAAGGGCGCAGGGCGGGGTGCGTGTTTGCGCGAGTGACTCGGCCGACCCCTCCGGCGGCTGCCTCCACCCAAGTGGGTGGGGACCCGCCCAGCCCGGGCGGCCGCGGCGGCTCCCTCTCCCCTCCCTGACCCTCCCACCCCGGGTCCCAGCCTCTACTTACCCCGCCAGCCCCGGGAGGCTCGCAGAGCGAGCGGCGCCGGCGTCATGTGACTGCCCGGAGTTGGTGCCAGGAGCCAGAGGGGAGCCAGGAGCGGAGCCGCGCGGAGCCGGGGCCCGAGCCGGAGCGCAGCGAGAGCGCCCGCCGCACGCGCGCCCGTCCCCGTCCCCTGCGGCCGCCAACGCCGCCCGGACTGGAGCCCTGACATTGCTGCGCTCGGGGGGCTCCAGGCAGCCCGTATCGGGGCCTTTATTTCTCGTCGGCGGCGCCCTGCACCGCGCCTCGCAAAGTAAGTCCCGTCTCCCTCACCTCTGCTCCGCAGACTTAGATGGATACCTTGTTTTGTTTTCTAGGCCAAACACCAGAGCACCCTAGAAGGTTTAACTAAAAGAATGCTCATGTTTGACCCAGTTCCTGTCAAGCAAGAGGCCATGGACCCTGTCTCAGTGGTAAGTTTTCCAAGATTGAACACCTCGCCTTATGTTGACACGTTTTCCTTTTCTTTTCTAATAGTCATACCCATCTAATTACATGGAATCCATGAAGCCTAACAAGTATGGGGTCATCTACTCCACACCATTGCCTGAGAAGTTCTTTCAGACCCCAGAAGGTCTGTCGCACGGAATACAGATGGAGCCAGTGGACCTCACGGTGAACAAGCGGAGTTCACCCCCTTCGGCTGGGAATTCGCCCTCCTCTCTGAAGTTCCCGTCCTCACACCGGAGAGCCTCGCCTGGGTTGAGCATGCCTTCTTCCAGCCCACCGATAAAAAAATACTCACCCCCTTCTCCAGGCGTGCAGCCCTTCGGCGTGCCGCTGTCCATGCCACCAGTGATGGCAGCTGCCCTCTCGCGGCATGGAATACGGAGCCCGGGGATCCTGCCCGTCATCCAGCCGGTGGTGGTGCAGCCCGTCCCCTTTATGTACACAAGTCACCTCCAGCAGCCTCTCATGGTCTCCTTATCGGAGGAGATGGAAAATTCCAGTAGTAGCATGCAAGGTAAATTCCGCCACTGCTCCATGCTGCTGCACCGTGAAGTGACTTTTCTATTTTTATTTTTTAGTACCTGTAATTGAATCATATGAGAAGCCTATATCACAGAAAAAAATTAAAATAGAACCTGGGATCGAACCACAGAGGACAGATTATTATCCTGAAGAAATGTCACCCCCCTTAATGAACTCAGTGTCCCCCCCGCAAGCATTGTTGCAAGAGTAAGTATATTTAGGTCTACCCAGCATTTGCACAACATTTGGCCTGTAACCTTGGCTTTCACAGGAATCACCCTTCGGTCATCGTGCAGCCTGGGAAGAGACCTTTACCTGTGGAATCCCCGGATACTCAAAGGAAGCGGAGGATACACAGATGTGATTATGATGGATGCAACAAAGTGTACACTAAAAGCTCCCACTTGAAAGCACACAGAAGAACACACACAGGTAATAGAAACACCAGACCCACTTCATCTTTCAAAAAATAGCTCTTTTCTTTTTCCTTTTGCAGGAGAAAAACCCTACAAATGTACATGGGAAGGGTGCACATGGAAGTTTGCTCGGTCTGATGAACTAACAAGACATTTCCGAAAACATACTGGAATCAAACCTTTCCAGTGCCCGGACTGTGACCGCAGCTTCTCCCGTTCTGACCATCTTGCCCTCCATAGGAAACGCCACATGCTAGTCTGATTGCCTCTGTGTCCTGCCTCAGCGTGACTCCCCACTCACCTGGCTCTCTCTCTGTCCTGCCTCCCATTATCTAACACATTTTTTACATGTACATTTTAATTTGATTCAGCTGGTCTGAATCTCTGAATTTATATCATCCAAAACTTCCATATGGTCAGTAGTAGATGTTCTCTAATCCTCCCTCTCCTTACCACGGGTCAGACCTAAAGAATGTGAACACTTTTTTTTTTTTTTCTGGGGATGCTAAGCAAACCCTTCTTACAGATACGTTTAATGTAATAAGAACAAGGGAACATGTAAACTAACATAACCAATTGTCAGTTCTCCATGTATTCCTCAAAAGAATGTCAGAGTAAATGTATTAGAAATACAGTATCCAGACTGCTAGTCCTTGCCAGAGACATTCTTACCTCTGCCCTGTGATAATATTTTATGCTTGACAGTGAAAACAAGTGTGGCCCCTTGCACCGGTTAGCTAGAAGTACAGCCAGATTTCAAGCTAGTGCAGTCACCTCTTCCGTCATTCTTCACAAATCTTGTCAACCTGGATCTTAGACTTCATCTGAATCGAGTTCTTTGCCCTCCTTTGTGCCTGCAGCTCATATGGAGGTCTTTGCCACCAATGGGAGATGAGCCCAAACTTTCGATCTAGGTGGGTGATGTGTAGCAGTTCAAGGGAAGGGTGCTGTGTTTTCATAGCATGGAGTCGGAGGAGAGGGCCATTTAGCAGGGGGAGCAGAAGAGGCAATTCCTCCTGGGCTAGGGGTTGTCAGTGAGGTTTCAACATTTTGTTAGCTGTGTGCAGCATTCCCAGAGCTTCAGTCTCTGTGCATACTCAGCTTTGTAGAACCATGCTGCAAAGCCATATACCGATGGGGTTATCCATGCAACTATCTCCATTCCTACAATGTCCTTAATATGAGATCATCAAACATTGATAGTAGGGACTCCATGGAATATTTGCCCAGTAATGGTAAGAAATCTTTCGGGTAAGAGTATGGATGGTTCTTCTTTTACCCAATCTGCTTATAGCTTTTTTTGTAAACAGGGAAATGTTGAGTGGTACTTGTATTCCCTTATCAAATTAATCACATAGCTTTTATACAGAAACTCTTCCTGTGTGAGCTGTTAAGGTGCCAAATTGGCTGTCATTTGTATTCATGACACATACCATAAAGCATCTGCTAATGCTTTAATGGATTGATTCAATTAAGACCTGAGTGACACTATTTGTAAATATAACTAGTTGTGAAGCACACATACCTTTATTTTGGGAATTTATGAGAAAATATAGAAAACCACAGATCAGGGATTCATATATGTAGCTCAAAAATTCCCAAAAGTTTACTGTTAGAGTTGGCAATTTCCTATCACTATTTCAGTGTCAGAACAAACTGAAAATAATGGCTCGTGTTTATGTTGAAGATAAATAGCACCATTATTGGGGGAAGTTATTCAAAAGCAGGCTTTTGAGCACCATAGTCTAAATGCCAATAAAAATAATTCATACATAGAAATGTCATTGGTCCTGAATTTGAAGAAAGTGAGCAACAGTAGTTAAATGTGGGTGCATATAACCAAATTCCCCTTCATCAAGAATGGAGGAGAAGAGAGAAGAATGAAATCCTGAAGATTCATCCCAGCCGCAACTCAGGATCCAACACAACTTTAACTGGGAGGAATACATTGTTTGATCATTTTTAAAACATCTGTGAATGAGTGATTCCGGAGGCCTGTGAATTGTGTGGGGAGCTTGCTTTGATGGCACTGTGTTAATAAAAGTTGTAGGGACTGTGCACCTAAGAGGCTAAGAGGTCCCACTCATCCGCCCTGTGAACCAGCTGTAAAGAAATGTAGTTAAGAAATGCAAAGAAATGTGTTATCTTGGCACTTGGGTTTGATTTTCCTTTTTTTAAAGCACTGCAAAACTTCTTTAGGATACTAAAACATCCTAATTGGGCTGTTTTTTTGTTTTGTTTTGTTTTTCAGCTAAAGGCAAAGATAATTTTTTTTTCAGCTGAAGTTTTTCTTTTTTGCAACTATGACATGAATTGAGTGATAAAATGGCTCTTTGAAAAGTAGATATTGTCTGTATTGTAAATGCTTAGTCATATTCATGGCAAAGTGTTCATTTCTTGAGATGGTTCTTTCACAACACACAAGAATCAAGATGGAACGCAAGGAAAATCTTTTTGTTTTGACCGAGGTAACCAGTTTATGTGTGTTCCAATCCATAGAGAAGTGGGGGAAAGGGCGAGAAAGGATCAGATTGATCTGGGATCAGCTTTGAGCCTGAGTTCAGTGAATAGCCTCATGGGCATCTCATGGAATTGATGCATTTGCTGTGGCATATTTAAATTTTGTTCAAAAGATTTGAAGCAAGACCTTGCAAAGACTCTTAACATTACTGTTCAGCTTGCTTAGATTGTGTTAACAGTTCATTTAACAAAGATCCGTTTTAACTCTGAACAAAAGCAACCCAGAGCGGCCATTCTCTATTCCCATGCTGGTCAATACGCTTTCATTACCAATTGGCCCTTACCAAACTTTTCTTATATATATATTTGTATTTTACTATGATAGTTGAGAAATTTAGCCTCTTAGTCATTTTTAGCTGTTATTGTGGAAGACCTCAAATACAAGATTAGATGCCCTTGAACATGTTTTAATGATGTGTGTCATGTTACTATCAATGGTGATTTCAATCGCAATATTTTAAATTGATGAGAATGATTTGTAAACATGAAGTTACTATTACGTAAATTCTGTTTGTTATAGAGTTTCTTCAGTTGTTACCCAAGTGTCATCCTAGAGAAGTCAGAAGAATCAGAATCCATCGTATTTTAGAGTTATGTGAATCTACATCATAAATGGGCATTAACATTCTAAATTGCTTGGTTTGGAGAATGTGTTAGCAGCATAGCTATATTCAACTAGGGAGATGCTAAATACACAGAAGTTTCAAGAGCCTTGGAACAGAATTACAGGGGAACTATATATGTATATGTATATTTTATTAAACACCCATCTGCACTATCAGTATTGCACTAATGTGGAATTTGAAAGACTATTTTGCTGATACTGTATATATGCGCATCATTCCTGATTAGATTGTTGTAAAGACAATCTGAAAGATCTAAGGTTTTAAAATAATTTGGTTTGAAAATATACAGTTGTCTTGAAGGAATTGCTGTCATACATGAAGTTGCTCCGAGCTGTCTTTATTCTCTTCTTGGTCAAGGTTAACAATTGCTAAATGATCGCAAATTCACCTAAACAATACATTTACAAAGCCATCTTTACATGCATTAAACGAGGGCTACAACAATATTGTTTTACAAATACTAGCACTTTTTTTTCTGTTATGTACTTAGTGTTAGAGGGTCAAAATAATCTTTCTGCTTAGCATCTCTTAAACCATACCTGCAAATATAGCAGGATTATTACATTTACAGTACTTTAATACTTGTATAAACTATGCAGAAATTTTTAATAAAGTGTAATATATTTTATAAGCTAATAAGACTGAATGGGTAAAGGTTTTTAGCATGCATTAGTATACTTGCAGATACTGAAACATTTTGGTAATCTTTCTTACTAAAGATGTGAATGTTTAATGTACCTTCTCTGTTTCTACTCTGTAGTCCAATGGGAATTCAGTAATGACATTTTGTCATGTCAAACTGTGAACATAAATTTGTACTGTACAGTCCTCATATACTATATACAGTATGCAATATATATTATATACTTGTTAATAAAACCATCAGAATATTAAATGTGATCATGTGATTACTTCATATGCAGTGATCACTAGAGCAAAACTTACAGAGCAATGTAAGAACCCTTGCTTAGAACATTACTTACTCTGATGGGCAGTTATTGTTGATGGAGGGACAGAAAAATAGATCTAACTGGAAGATGAACTACCGGAATTAACTCAGCCCTCAAGCTATGTCCCTGGTTTTCTGAAAACAGCCAACAGGAAGTCTCCTAGGCTGAAATCATAAAACTGCAGACAATCCAGCAAAAATCTACAAACTCACCTAGTTCATTCTTGAAATACTTCTTGTATTTGTTATTTATGAACCCCTGCCTGCTTCCAAAAAGAACTTGCAGCATTTTGTATTAAAAGACGCATGTGTATAATACTTTAAACTTTTAGAGTAAAATATCAAGACTCTCATGTTGGGGAGTGGGGAACGAGGAACAGAACAATAACGCATTAAAGTAAATAACTCTGGATAAAAGTAATTATTTTTCAAGCCTTTAGTAACCATGTTCAT